TGTGTGTGTGTGTCAGAGGTTCCAGAAAGTTCCAGATTTGGAATCAAACAGTCCTGAATTCAAATCCTTGTTTTTGCACTTATTGTCTGGAGAGCTTTGGATAAGGTATTGAATCTCTCTGAGCCTCAGTTTTTCATTTGTTCAAATGGCACTGATGATGTCTCCCTTACAAGATGGTTGTGAGGAGTAAATGTGATCAGCATGTAAAGTGTCTGGCGTGTAGTAGGCTCTTAATAAACACTGGCTGAATATGAATTGGAATGATACAAAGTCTGAGCTCTACTCTTTCTGCATTCACGCGTAAGTAACAGTTTCCTGGTGTTTGTCCTCCTGTGCCCACAGGTCCACTTTGCTTCCACGTGGCCATGTGCCCTTCCTAGCTGGATTGCCCAAGGCTGTTAGCATCTGCTTTTTACCTGAGATACTAATTCATCAGGTCAAAAAAAAAAAAAAAAAAAAAAAAAAAGTCTTGAGCACCAGCTGCAGGGAGCCTTCTGCTAGGTACAGGGGTCCTACAGAGAACAAAGTAGGCAGGACCAGTGCTTTCACAGAGCTGAGCTTTCAGGGGGAAGAGTCAGCGGACAAATAAAAATAATTTCACATAATGCATTAGAAAGACAAAAACAGGCTGGTCAGATGGTGACTGAGGGGGAAGGACTTCAGACTGGGTGTGAGGGAGGCCCTTTGAGCAGATGACATTTGAGCTGTGACTAGGAGAAAAGAGGCCATCTGGGGAAGACCATCCAAGCAGAGACCCTGAGCCTGGAACTCACGGGCAGAAAGGCTGGAACACAATGAGTAAGCGGAGAGGTAGTCAGGACCCCACTAGTACCAGTACAAGAAAGTGTTAGAAAAACAGAATGAAGCCCAGGGCAGGATACCCCGACTCCCATCCCCCGCGCCCGTCGCATTTCGGGAGGGTTGGGCCGGGCGGCGGGCGGGATCAGCGCAGGGCCCACCCCAGGGGCGGGGCCGGGGCGGGGCAGTACCTGGGGCCCCGGCCGGGGGCGGGGCTGCGGATGCTCCCACTTCCCCCGGCTCCAGCCGGCGCAGGCAGCGGCGGCAGCAGCAGGCGAGCCTCGGCCCCGCAAGGCCATGAAGGTGAAGAAGGGCGGCGGTGGGGCCGGGACGGCGACGGAGTCCGCTCCGGGGCCCTCGGGCCAGAGCGTGGCCCCCATACCACAGCCGCCTGCGGAATCCGAATCTGGGTCCGAGTCGGAGCCGGACGCAGGCCCAGGGCCCAGGCCGGGGCCGCTGCAGAGGAAGCAGCCGATCGGGCCGGAGGACGTGCTGGGGCTGCAGCGGATCACCGGTGGTGAGCACCCGCGAGGGAGCGCCGCCCGCGGGCCCTTCCTTGCTCAGCTGCCTGTTTCCCCTAGACTACCTCTGCTCCCCTGAGGAGAATATCTACAAGATCGACTTTGTCAGGTTTAAGATTCGGGACATGGACTCAGGCACTGTCCTCTTTGAAATCAAGAAGCCCCCAGTCTCAGGTGAGTGGGCTGGGTGGGCCATTGATGGGGAGGCCCACTGAGCCCCAGCTGGGGTACATTGCAGAACGGTTGCCCATCAACCGGCGGGACCTGGACCCCAATGCTGGGCGCTTTGTCCGCTACCAGTTCACGCCTGCCTTCCTCCGCCTGAGGCAGGTGGGAGCCACGTGAGTCGCTGGGCTATGGGTGGTGGTGGGGGCAGACTTAGCCCTGCCTCCTTTTCTTGCTCAGGGTGGAGTTCACAGTGGGAGACAAGCCTGTCAACAACTTCCGCATGATCGAGAGGCACTACTTCCGCAACCAGCTACTCAAAAGCTTCGACTTCCACTTTGGCTTCTGCATCCCCAGCAGCAAGAACACCTGCGAGCACATTTACGACTTCCCCCCTCTCTCCGAGGAGCTGAGTGCGCGGGCAGGGTCTTCTGGGAGTGGGGAAGTGGGGGCGTCTAGAGACTGAGCTGCGGGAGGGAGAGGGACTTGTGGGTCTGATCCCATTTCTCCCCACCCTGGGGCTCTTCTGTGTCTGCCACCATTCCCATATCATCCGTAGAGAAAGAGGCTGGGGATATTTCAGGCTGTTTGGCTGTCCCTGTACCCCAGTCCTGAAGCCCCTGCAGTGGCGGGACTCAAGCTCCTGACCTTTGCCCGGCCTGGCTGGGCCTCTCTTGCAGTCAGCGAGATGATCCGCCACCCGTATGAGACCCAGTCTGACAGCTTCTACTTCGTGGATGACCGGCTGGTGATGCACAATAAAGCAGACTATTCCTACAGCGGGACACCCTGACCCCACGGCTGCCCTGACCCCAGGAGGCTCCAGTTCTGGGCTGGGAGCTGTGACCTCCCCAACGCTCACCCCTCAACCCCAAGTCCTCTGCTTGGGGAGTTCTCCAGGAGCTCCGGACCCTGAGTCAATGTTGGGAGGAAGGGTACCTGGTGTCCCCAGTCAAGCCCATGAAGCCCATGCGGCCTGCTACATGGGGTGGGGTCGTAGGGAGGCTGTTTGCCTCCACGTCTAGGAAGGCCTGTGAGAGGAGCAGTCAGGACTTCCGGACAACTTAGCTGGGCCCTACTTGGGCCCAAGTTTCAGAATAGTGTTCCCCTATCAAGGCTGTGACTAGATCAGGCAGGGATCCATTCCCTGTCCCCTGCCCACTACCTTCAGGCCATTTAGAGTTGTAAATTTACAAAGATCCACGGTGGGCTCCAGCTGCCAAGCCACCCAAGGGAGTCTGGGCCCTAGGCCTAGCCCCATCCCTCCCCATGAGGGGCCAAGACACTGCCTAAGGTGTGGGAGGGACTGGCTGAGATTGCAGCCCATGGTAGGAGCTGGACCAACTGTATATAGTTTTCAATAAACTTTTTCCTTTTCTGTTCTCTGGTGTGGCCAGCCTCTGTGTGTATGGGCA